AGAAATCATCCTCAGCTGAGTGCAGTGGCTAATGCTTGTAATCCCAGCACTTTGGGAGGCTGAGGCAGTTGGATCACTTGAGGTCAGGAGTTTGAGACTAGCCTCGGCAACATGGCAAAACCCCAACTCTACGAAAAATACAAAAATTAGCTGGGTGTGGTGGCATGCACACCTGTAGTCCCCAGCTACTCGGGAGGCTGAGGTGGGAGGATCGCCTGAGCCCGGGAGGTTGAGGCTGCAGTGAGCTGAGATCGTGTCACTGCACTCCAGCCTGGGTGACAGAGTGACAGCCTGTCTCAAAAAATATATATATATATATATATATATATATATATATATATATTACCCTCAATCCTATCATTCAGGAACAACCATAGTTAACATTTTATATGTATCCTTCCAGACTTTTTTTTTTTTTTTTTTTTGAGACACAGTCTCACCCTGTCGCCCAGGCTGGCTGGAGTGCAGTGACGTAATCTTGGCTCACTGCAACCTCTGCCTCCCAGGTTCAAGCGATTCTCCTGCCTCAGCCTCCTGAGTAGCTGGGACTACAGGCGCCCACCACCATGCCCGGCTAATTTTTGTATTTTTAGTAGGGATGGGGTTTCACCATGTTGGCCAGGCTGGTCTCAAACTCGTGACCTCAGATGATCCACCTACCTTGGCCTCCCAAAGTGCTGGGATTACAGGCATAAGCCACCACACCTGACCTCTTCCAGACTTTTTTTTGAGCCTGAATATGCATGCAGTACACACATCACTCTTCACTAAATAATGAAGTCATATCAAATGTTGCCTGTTTTTAAAAACTTTCTATGAGACCCCTTTTTCTATCAGGTAGCCTCATGATTTCCCTCGATTCTCCTGCCTCAGCCTCCTGAGTAGCTGGGACTATAGGCGCCCGCCACCACACCTGGCTAATTTTTGTATTTTTAGTAGGGATGGGATTTCACCATGTTGGCCAGGCTGGTCTCGAACTCCTGACCTCAGTTGATCCACCCGCCTTGGCCTCCCAAAGTGCTGGGATTACAGGCATGAGCCACCGCACCCAGCCTCTTCCAGACTTTTTTTTGAGCCTGAATATGCATGCAGTACACACATCACTCTTCATTAAATGATGAAGTTATATCAAATGTTGCCTGTTTTTAAAAACTTAATGTACTATGGGACCCCTTCTTCTGTCAGATAGCCTCATGATATCCCTAGGGTCTCTGTCCGTTGTAGAGATGCAGCACCATTTGTTGAAACAATCTCCCAAGGATAACTATTTAAGTTGCTCCCCCATTTTTAACATTACAAACAACATTCTTGTAAATCCATCGTTGTTTCTTCCCTGATTATTTCCTTAGGCTGAATTTTTAAAAGAGGAATTTCTAGGTTAAAGGTCGACTTAATTCTGGCTAGTTTTGTTTTTAATGAAAATAATTCAAGTATACGGTAAAAAAAAAAAAAAAAAAAAAAAAAAATCCCAACAGAACAAAAGTAAGACTTTCTGAATCCTATACACTTAACTTTACTTCCTGGTGGAAATCACCATAAAAGTTATATGCACTCTTGCAGATATGTGGAATTGGTTTTTTATTGTTGTAAAATATATTTAACATCATAAATTTTACTGCCTTTGCCATTTTATGCTTTGCTTTGTTTTTTGAGACAGAGTCTCACTCTGTCACCCAGGCTGGAGTGCAGTGGTGTGATCACAGCTCACTGCAGTCTTGACCTCCTGGGCTCAAGTGATCCTCCTGCCTCAGCCTCCCAAGTAGCTGGGAGTGCAGACATGAGCCACCATGCCTAGCTGACTTTTTTTATTCCTTTTGTAGAGACAGGGTCTTACTATGTTGCCCCCAGACAGGTTTTGAACTCCTAGCCTCAAAGAATTCTCTCACCTCAGCCTTCCAAAGTGCTGGGATTACAGGCATGAGCCACTGTGCCTAGCCACCTTAACCATTTTTAAGTGTGTAGTTCAGTGATATTAAGTACATTCATATATTTGTGCAACCGTCATCACTATCCATCTCCAGAACTTTTTCATCTTGCAAAAATGAAACTCCATACCCATTAAACAATAACCTCCCATGCCTCCTACCCCTGACCCCGGCAGCTACTGTTCTACTTTCTGTCTCTATGAATTTGACTAGGTACTTCACATATGTGGATTCGTGGGGATATTTATTGTCCTCTTATGACTGACTTATTTCACTTACCATGATGTCTTCAAAGTTCCTTCATGTTGTGGCACATATCAGAATTTCTTTCGTTTTTAAGGCTGAGTATTATTTCATTCTATGGATATAATGCATTTTGTTTATCTATTCATCTGTTGATGGACATTTGGGTTTTTTCTATCTTTTGGCTGTTGTGAATAATGCTACAATGTACATTGGCATACCAATACTTGTTTGAGTCCTTGCTTTCAATTTTTTAGATATATCTCCAGAAGTAGAATTGCTGGATCATAGGGCAACTCCGATTTAAATTTTTGGGGGAACTGCCCTACTGTTTTCTACAGTGGCTGCATTGTTTCACTCGGTGGAAGTCTCAGCAATGCATGAGAGTTCCAATTTCTCCATGTCCTCACTTGTTATTTTCTGTTTGCTTTTTTTTCTTCTTGTAGCCATCCTAATGGGTGTGAAGTGGTATCTCATTGCAATTAGAGTTGGTGTTCATGTTGCCTGTCACTGAGGGGGAAGGAAATTATTATTATTCTCATCTTGAAATGATGAGTTGGGAAATAGTCTTAGAATCACCATTAACTAGCTGATCAGTCATGTAATCTGAAGAGACTACAAATCGCTTAAAGGAAGAACACAGCCCCACTGTTCCCATAGCCCCAAAGAAAAAAATGAGTGGAGTGCCCAGGTAGTTACTTGGTTTCAGAGGTTTAATGGTGACCAGGACTGGCTTTTCATGTTGCCCCATCCGCTTACCTGAATCTATAGTCAAAGGTTTGTTGGAGAGTAGATTTAAAACAGTTCTCTCGAAAAAAGATGAATTTATCTTTTGTGCAACTGTTATTAATAATTCTAAGCGATGGTATCTTATTCATCTTACGTAGTGGATAAAGCTAGTTTTGTGATTGATTTTTTTTTTCCTCTTCACCTTCTACTCTGGAATTCCTTAGGGGTAGAAAATGAAAGTCCTTTTTTTTTTTTTTACAAATTATTTGCTGAATCGTTTATTTAATGATTCAGTTGGTAGCCTTTAGTGGAGTGTACTAAAGTCTAAGTATTTAATTGTGACCCTCTTTTGTTCTTTACTTGTATTAATAATTGTTTTCATAATATTTATATCCTGAAGTATGCAGATGCATTTGGTTCCTGAAATCCAGTTTTAAAAATTTGGCCATTAAAACTATCATGTCTTTGTACGTAGCTGTCTTTTTCTCTCTGATATTCTCACTAGTTGTAAAATGATATTCTAGCCAACTGGCTTTCAGTGGGATGGAATGAGTTTAATGCTATGTAAAAACTGGCAACTTTAAAAGAAGCTATCCAGCTTACTTTGACTGCATGGTGGTGTGTCTTTTCTTACACTTAAAGCATTTAGATCACAGAGATCAGTCAGTCAGCAGCCTGTTTTGTACTTCTCTGTGGCATTGGAGGCCATTTAAAAGCTACAGGATGACAGCCTTATTCCCAGCTCAGGCTCTTAATGTTGGAGGCTAGATCCCAAATAAATGTATAGCCATAAATGCTCTAGAAACAAATGGAAACATCACAATAAGCTATACTTACACCTCTAATAGATATTTTTCTCTCTCTCTAAACCCGGGCTATAAAATGAGCAATTCACAAAATAAAAGTGTGCTGGAATTGCCTCTAAAAGACACTTCTTTATCAAAAGGCCATCCTCAAGCCATTTTACGAATGCCCTGTGACTCAGAAGTGTCACCTCAATTAAAGTTATCCTTGAACTCTTAGGAATCAAATAGGCATGGTTTGGCAAAGTGAAGGCAGAAAGTTGAGGTCTGTATCACTCAGAAGTTGTATTTCTGTTTTGTCATTTAAAATGAGGAAGGTAGAAATGCTAAAGATGGATTTACTGCCTCATTTTCTTTTTCTTCTTTTACTTGCTAAGAATTTTCACCCACCAGTGACTTTAATATGTTTTGCTCCATTTGTTTTGGTAACGTCTGCTCAGTCTGTTCTTTTTATTTTGAATTCTTAGTTGGGTTCTCATTGTCTCTCTCTATTAGAAGCAGCTTTTCTGGAACTTCTTGGGTAACTTTTCTAGATTATTCACAAAGTCGATAACAAGAGGAGTAGTGATGTAAAAAGTGTCAATATTTTTAGATCCTAGAGTCGTGCAAAACTGTCCTCTTGATGCAGTGCTTAGCATTGTCTAGTTACTACATTGGAAGAACAAGATGCCTTGTATATTTTACGTGTCTAATCATATATTCATCTTGCCTCAAACCCCTTTACTCCCTTTACATTCAGGCATTGTTAGAAGCTGAGAAAGTAGACATACAATACTGTTGTTTTTTCAATTCAGAAGAGGCTAAAACATTATGAAGCTGGTAACTCTATGCCCACACATGGAAGTAATCTGCCTGAGCAATACCTGTCACAATATCAACATGCAGTAGAGGTGAGCAGAATGTAATTCATGGACAACCTTGCTGATAAGTAAAATCATCTGTTTTTCCCCTCAGACTATTGGGAAGAAGTTACCTGCAACTACAGCAACTCCAGACTCATCAAAAACAGAAATGGACAGCAGGACAAAGAGTGAGTTTCCTTAGTTATCTGTTTCACATTTATTTAAAGGTTATGTTTTCTGTTTTTCTTATAGGCAAGGATTACTGCAAAGTAATATTTCCATATGAGGCACAGAATGATGATGAATTGACAATCAAAGAAGGAGATATAGTCACTCTCATCAATAAGGTAAACAAAGGTTGTCTCCTACCTTCTAAATCCATCTCTCACTCTCTGTTCTCCTGTTTTCTAGGACTGCATCGACGTAGGCTGGTGGGAAGGAGAGCTGAACGGCAGACGAGGCGTGTTCCCCGATAACTTCGTGAAGTTACTTCCACCGGACTTTGAAAAGGAAGGGAATGTAAGTCTCCTTCACTTTGATTTCAGCGGAGTCTCATGTGGTATAATTTTTATTAATTTTTCAGAGACCCAAGAAGCCACCGCCTCCATCCGCTCCTGTCATCAAACAAGGGGCAGGTAATGTACCTTTCAGTTCCATCAAATAAAATTTTTGTGATCACTATTACCCTTTCCCTCCTAGGCACCACTGAGAGAAAACATGAAATTAAAAAGATACCTCCTGAAAGACCAGAAATGCTTCCAAACAGAACAGAAGAAAAAGGTATGAAATCAATTCTTCATTGGCACTTCCAGTCTATCTGTTTTCTTTAAACAATGATTTAAAGAAAGACCAGAGAGAGAGCCAAAACTGGATTTACAGAAGCCCTCCGTTCCTGCCATACCGCCAAAAAAGCCTCGGCCACCTAAGACCAATTCTCTCAGCAGACCTGGCGCACTGCCCCCGAGAAGGCCGGAGAGACCGGTGGGTCCGCTGACACACACCAGGTACTGCTGTGCTCTCACCTCCGGGGCGGGTGATTAAATGTCTGGGCTTGTGTTTTTAATGTAGGGGTGACAGTCCAAAGATTGACTTGGCCGGCAGTTCGCTATCTGGCATCCTGGACAAAGATCTCTCGGACCGCAGCAATGACATTGGTGAGTAAGGACAGTGTTCTCGCTTCTCTTTGTGGCTCTTAAAACTGTTTTACTTTTGTTTTAGACTTAGAAGGTTTTGACTCCGTGGTATCATCTACTGAGAAACTCAGTCATCCGACCACAAGCAGACCAAAAGCTACAGGGAGGCGGCCTCCGTCCCAGTCCCTCACATCTGTAAGTGTCTCCTCAAACTGTATGTTCCCTTACTGACAAAAGCATTTTCTTTTGGCTTTATCAGTCATCCCTTTCAAGCCCTGATATCTTCGACTCCCCAAGTCCCGAAGAGGATAAGGAGGAACACATTTCACTTGCGCACAGAGGAGTGGACGCGTCAAAGAAAACTTCCAAGACTGTTACCATATCCCAAGTGAGTCACCAGCCATGGCGAGGGTGTCCCTGCCCTGAACCCTCCCTGCCTTCCCTCGTCACAGGTGTCTGACAACAAAGCATCCCTGCCGCCCAAGCCGGGGACCATGGCAGCAGGTGGCGGTGGGCCAGCCCCTCTGTCCTCAGCGGCGCCCTCCCCCCTGTCATCCTCTTTGGGAACAGCTGGACACAGAGCCAACTCCCCGTCTCTGTTCGGCACGGAAGGAAAACCAAAGATGGAGCCTGCGGCCAGCAGCCAGGCGGCCGTGGAGGAGCTAAGGACACAGGTCCGCGAGCTGAGGAGCATCATCGAGACCATGAAGGACCAGCAGAAGTGAGTGCCTGGGGACTCTTGGGGGCCGTCACTTTGGTTAATTTCATTGCCATTTGCTTTTCAGACGAGAGATTAAACAGTTATTGTCTGAGTTGGATGAAGAGAAGAAAATCCGGCTTCGGTTGCAGGTGCGTCCCTTTGGGTTCTGCTGCCCGTGAGTACTTTGTTCCATTCTTATTTTTCTCTTTCTAGATGGAAGTGAACGACATAAAGAAAGCTCTACAATCAAAATGAATACTTGATCAATGAAATGTCACATTATTCATCCTGAGTCCGAGACTCAAATTTTCTGCCCCAGCCAAAATAATCTTGTGCCAAAAGATTAAAGGTTTGCCTCAAAATGTCCCTGTTTGAAAGATTAGCACAAAAGTCTTGATAGCACAACACAAATTCCATCCAAGAGGAGAATCTTCCCCAGGGTTTAGTCCTGGGGCTGGCACTCGTTGTGACTTACACAGAGCAAAATTGTGCTAAAGGCTTTTCTACTCTGAGATCTCAATGCGAAATGAAAACTCAGGCAGTTTAGTCCATAGTGGTACTATTTTGATGATATTTTCCATTAATAAAATGTAATTTCAGATTATTCGTTTACAAGCTTTATAATTTTATGATTTTTTAATCGTGTTTTGTCACAGACTTCCCTAGTGTTTGTACTACACGTAGTCAGAAGCGAGTGTCCTTTTCTTTTGCTTCAGGCTAAGAGCTGCCTCGCTCTTTGTCCCCCCATTAGGATTCTATTACATATGCAATTGTAGGTTCAACCTGTCCCTTTCCCTGCCAGCAAACCCCACCACCCTAAGAGAAATTTTAGCTTATATATGACGGTATATTTACAAAAAGAGAAAGAGAAAATCTGGTATTTGCAATGATCTGTGCCTTCTTTTTACCACCCTCTTGATTGGAGCTTTTGTGATGCAGCTACCATGATTCAAAAAAATTAAAAATTAAAAAAAAAAAATCTGCCACTTATCCAAGTCCACTAGAGGCCACTGTCTTCAAAGCTTCTCTCACCCTAGCCAAAGGTCCTAAGAGGAGACAGCTGTGAAGTTGGGCGTGCTCTGTGGTACCAGCTGTGACTTTTCTATTTCTCCTAGTTTTAGGTTGTTCATGAAACTAGAAATGTCATCCTGCTTGATTTTTCATCAGCCAAGTTAAACCCCTGCTTTCTGTCCTTTGCACCTTTTGCGTGAACAGAATATGCATTATTAAAGCAAAAATAAATAAAAGTAAAATGCAAATGAAAACAAGGGAGGGAAAGTTGTATTATTTCCTGCACTGGGTTACCCGTGTGTGTTATCGTTTAAACTGTATTCACATAATGTCATTTGCCTTGCTCACTTGTAACCCCTTCCTCAGGTCCAAGAGAATGGGAGGAGGGTCATGTTGAAGTGTAGCCACTGGAACTTTCTTGCATTTATGGAGTTGCTTTTTCTTTCCCAAGGAAACTGATGTTTGCCTGTCCGCTTTATCTTTGTAGTACATGAACAGTTCAGCCTTAGACTATGTAACTGTTTTCTCATCCTTAGCTGAAAATGAGGGGCCTACTGTATTGCGAGACTGTTCAGGGGTAGGGGTGGAGGGGGTGGTCCCTTAATGGCCCCTGAAGATGTTGGATGTGTTTCTCAAAAGCTGCTTTGTCTCTTTCCTGAGTTTAATAGTGAAACTACTAAACATTAATAGATTTGCACAGCCACAAAGAATGAGAGTTGATAATACCGAAGAAGTGATGCAAAAACAAAAAATCACATTACTGATCATTGATAGTATTACAAATAAATGTCTCTTCCTTTCTCTTCCTCCCTTCCTCCCCCTGCCTTCCTCTTAACCTATGTGCTCATCCTTGCTACTTGAGGCTGTTATTTCCCTCCGAGTATTTAAGGAGCCCAAACACCTTGGTCTTCCTGGGTGGGGGCATAATTAAGGGAAGGGAGTGTATAAGGAAGGAAACCTCATACCCTCCATTCCCATCCCTGGATATATTGCCTTTTCAGCAGCCTCGGGTTCAGTGTGCTTGGGGTCAGGAGTGCCAGGTTCCCAAGAGCAGCGTAAAACATCCCTGTACCCCTTGACAGTTATAAGCATTTCTGCGTTAAACTTGAAGATTCCAGAGATTCCCCACGACCTAATGATCTAAGAATGCAGATTGGATTCTTTGATGTTCAAATTTCTCATTTACTTATGAAAATCCCTAATTATATAGTTTTATATAATGTGTATACAGAGTAGGATTGTTGATGAAATTGAGCGGTTGGAACACCCTCATGGAACACTGGCAACATGGAATGTAGAGAGCTGATGTCTTCCCCCTCATAGAGGCCATTGGCTTCCTTTGTATAAGGAGAGGGAGAAGTGATTCTGGAAGGAGAAGTTGGTATGTCTAGCTTCATTGCGGCCCCTCGGGCTACCCAGCAAGAGGATTCTGCATCAAGGAACTGGACGAGCCGCTACCCAAACTGCCACCATCTTTACTCTTTACAAAATGGACCCATCGAGAATGTTGAAAAGCTTGGAAGTATCACTTTTGAAAAAAAAAAAAATTATTTTGCATTCAGCATGGACTCGACCAGGCATCTATGGAGATTATTTTTTTGCTTCATTTTATAAAGTTGTATTTAGAAAAGTCTTAAGTATTGTGCTTTGTAAAGAAGATGATTAAAATGAAATTTTGTGAGAATAGTTTTGTTCAAAGTTGTCATGGTCCAAGAG